GGAAACTCCATCTCAAAAACAAAAACAAAAACAAAAACAAAAAAGCTTTTCTTATTTGGCTAATAGTTTACACAAGAAAACCATAGCCAGGTAAGTAATCCTTCTCTTCCAAGACTGAGGTGGACTATGATAAAAAGCCTGGTTTATTAGGCTTTATAAAACCCCTCGCACTGGCAGCTAATGACTGACTCCAAACCTGGACCATCAAAGAGCAATTTTTGATGCCTGTCAGAGCTGGTTCTAAGACATTCCAAAGGAACTGATCCCTACGAGTACTCAGCCAGCCTAACCCGTGGTCTCACCTGTGTGCATATCATAGTCGCTGGGATAAGCGTAGGGGTCATAAGCCGCCTAGAAGGAAAGAGACACAGTCAAGGACAGCCGCCAAGTCGTGAATTCAAAACGCTCATCCTAGAGTCTAGATGCCAAGCAGAGAGCTAAGGATACAGAGGCGAATAAGACACTGTGCCTGCCTTTGAGGAACTCACACGCCTTAGAGAAAAGGGACAGTAAACAGACAATGACAATACAACATTACGGGTGCAATGAGGTGGAGCAAAGGACAAGAGGCTGTGGGAATCAGCGAGATTTGACCAGACGGAGCCTAGACCAAAAAAACTCAGGTGCAGAAACACAGAAACGTCTAACAGGCCTTAGTCTCCGGTCTTAGAAAGGGGAAGGACAAGCCAATCGAACACGCGAAGTGGGCGGGCAGAGCCAGGGTTGTCTAGGGACCGGGAACTGTGGGAGCAGCCTGAGGGCCGGGCGGGAGGTCGGCCGGAGCTGGCCGCGACCCGGAAGCTGCCTCGCGCCGGGACCCACATCCAGTGGTCCCAGAGATCACCCCGTCGTGGAGCCCACCGCGCCCTTACGGCCACCTTACCTCAGACTCATAATCATCAGCGGGATAAGACATGGCTGCCTCGCTTGCGAGCACCGCCGGAAAGAGCGAAATGAGCGGCCCGCGCCTGCGTCCTGAGGCCGGAAGTTCAGCCCCACTCGGGCCTGCCGGGAAACCGGAAGCCTTTCCGAGGCCTCTGGCCATCTGAGACAGCCATATCCAGAAGGAAGAGGAGCCGCGTTCCGTGGCTCACACCTGTAACCCCACCAGTTTGGGAGGCCGAGGCGGGCGGATCACCTGAGGCTGAGGCCGGGGGTTTGAGACCAGCCTGACCAATATGGAGAAACCCCGTCTCTACTAAAAATACAAAATTAGCCGGGAGTGGTGGCGCATGCCTGTAATTCCAGCTACTCGGGAGGCTGAGGCAGGAGAGTCGCTTGAACCCGGGAGGCGGAGGTTGCGGTGAGCCGAGATCGCGCCATTGCACTCTAGCCTGGGCAACAAGAGGGAAAACTCCGTCTAAAAAGAATAAGAGGGTTACAAGTAGCCTGAATTTTCCTCTCTTCAAATAGGGACTTCTCAAAGAAGGTGAATCTATAATAGTGGTGTAGATTCAGATATAAGGACACGTATTTGGCGTAAAGGAGAGGCAAAGTTAGAGGAACCAGAAAGAATGCTACACAAAAGATGGCCGGCTTCTCGCGTGAAGGAAGATTCGGATACGGGGGCCTGATGGATTTAGTTGTAGGCGGTTTGCCTGCAGCGAGTAAATTATTCAAACGTTCGGACTTCACAAGACTAAACTTACTGGGGATAAAAATTGAGATTTGGCCGGGCGCGATGGCTCACGCCTGTAATCCCTACACTTTGGGAGGCCGAGGCGGGTGGATGATCTGAGATCAGGAGTTCGAGACCAGCCTGGCCGAAATGGCGAAACCCCGTCTCTATTAAAAATACAAAAATTAGCCGGGAGTGGTAGCGTCCGCCTGTAATCCCAGCTACTCAGGAGGCTGAAGCAGGAGAATCGGTGGAACCTGAGAGGCAGAGGCTGTAGTGAGCCGAGATCGCGCCACTGCACTCCAGCCTGGGCGACAGAGCAAGACTCCGTCTAAAAAAAAAAAGAAAAAAAAAAATTGAGATTTGGTCCCATGCAGTAAGAGGGAATGGAGAACAGGAGCCACCCAACTTTGGACATTAAAGTTGGAGCAGGCAAAGATGAGGCCAGCTGTGTCGCGAAGCCTGGGACATGGGCAGCTCTTGAGTACACCGGGTTCGAGGCCAGGGGAAACCCTCAAGGTAGAGATGGGGTTATAAAGCAAACCAATAAATTTTAAACTGGCATCCGTTACTCTCTTTACAGCTCTGAAGAGACTGAGGGACTCGGCCAATGCCAATGATGTGGAAACAGGTGAGTGTGCACAGTAGGTCCAGCTACAGGGTCCCCCTTCCTCCCTCTGTCTTGGTGGTGTCAGTGCAGCAGCTGCTGGAAGATGGCGCGGATCCCTGTGCAGCTGATGACAAGGGCCGCACAGCTCTACACTTTGCCTCATGCAATGGCAATGACCAGATTGGTGAGTCCTGGGGAGGGAGGAGGGAGTAGGGCACCCTTCAAATCTCATTCCTACACCTGCATAGGCCAAGAGGCCCTCCCCAAATCCTCAGTTCCTGGCCCTCAGGGCTTTGCCCATGAACTCTGGTAAGTAAGTGAGTGAGTGAGTGAATGAATGAACTCCTCTTGGGTTTGCCTGTTTCCAGTGCAGCTGCTCCTGGACCATGGTGCTGATCCTAACCAGCGAGATGGGCTGGGGAACACGCCACTGCACCTGGGTAAGCATGTCAGAAGTCACTAAGACAACTCATGGATTCTTAAGTCTCTGTTGTTCTTCCTCAGCGGCCTGCACCAACCACGTTCCTGTCATCACCACACTGCTACGAGGAGGTATGTGGTTTCTTCCCCTCTCTGTCCTCTTTCTCCCCCTCACCCCCAGAATGCTCACCTCAGCTGGTACCTGCAGGGGCCCGTGTAGATGCCCTGGACCGAGCTGGTCGCACACCCCTGCACCTGGCCAAGTCAAAGCTGAATATCCTGCAGGAGGGCCATGCCCAGTGCCTAGAGGCTGTGCGTCTGGAGGTGAAGCAGGTGAGTACCCCTTCTGTGTGGAGACCACGGCACCCAGGCAGCTCAGCTCACCCTCTTGTTCCAGATCATCCATATGCTGAGGGAGTATCTGGAGCGCCTAGGGCAACATGAGCAGCGAGAACGCCTGGATGACCTCTGCACCCGCCTGCAGATGACCAGTACCAAAGAGCAGGTGAGCTGCAGCCACAGGCCCAGACCCAGGGCTCCCATAACAGAGCCTCTGTTCCGTCCTGCAGGTGGATGAAGTGACTGACCTCCTGGCCAGCTTCACCTCCCTCAGTCTGCAGATGCAGAGCATGGAGAAGAGGTAGCAAGAGAGGCTCCCTGCCTTCCTGCCACTGCCCCACCCTGCCCCACTGCTGTCTCAGTACCAAGAAAAAGCCCAACATCTGGGACTTGGAGCTGCACTTGTCTGGTGAGGACCTTGCCCTCACCCGCAGATGCCGTGGGGCAGAGATGCTCTCTCTCCACGGCCTCAGAGCCACTCCCAGCCACAGTTTCCAGCATCTCTGTGGACAGGGACCACAGCTCCCAGCTTCTTCCAGTTCTCGCAGCACCAGACCAGCCTCTGCAGCTGCACTTCAGCTCCGCAGACCTGCGCTATCTCAGCAGACCTCACTTGCCCCATGGCCTTCATGGCGCGCTCCAGGCCTCAGACCCTTCTCTGTGTTCCGTCCTGGCCATGGGCTTGTTGCAGTCAGCAGGTGTGGGCTTAGGCGGGCACCCTGTGGCCAGGGGTACTGCGTGAGGCCCTCAGTTGGTCCTGTGCCTCTCACCAGCACTTAGACAGACACGTCACCAGACTTTCAAGGAGATACTGCAGTGAGTTTCTCTGGTTGGAAGGGGAGGGTTGGTGAGTCCCAGACCTTAAAAATACAAGGTTAAGAGGGACCCCAAAGCAAAAAATTCCAACCCTTTTCCTCCCAGTCATTGAAACACCAAAACTATTATACCGGAGGGTGTAATAGTTTTGCTGCCCAGTTGTGGTAGGCCAGTAGTGGCCTCCCAAGATGCCCATGTCCTAATCCCAGGAACCTGTCAAAATTACCTTGTATGGCCAAAGGGGCTTTGCAGATGTAATGAAGTTAAGGATCTTTCGCCAGGAAGATTATCCCAGCTTGTTCAGGAGGGCTTGATGTCCTCACCCGGGTCTGTATAACAGAAGAGCAGGTGACGGGAGAGGAGGTTGGAGGTGTAGCGATGGAGCAGGAAACTGGAGTTGAGGAGGGCAGCTCAAGCCACAGAGTCCAGGCCACCTCAGAGCCAGGAAATGCATCCTCCCACAGAGCCCTGGAAGGCCCCAGCCCTGCTCCCACCTGGACTGGCTCAGTGAGGCTAATTTTATAATTCTGGCTGATTTTAGAACTCTAAGGGAATAAATTTGTGTTGTTTTAAGTCACTAAGTGTGTGGTAATTTATTGCAGCAGCAAC